GGGCGTGATAGCTCACGCCTGTAATCTCAGCACTTTGGGAGGCCCAGGCGGGCAGATCACCTGAGGTCAGGAGTTCCAGACCAGCCTGGCCAACATGGTGAAACCCCGTCTCTACTAAAAATACAAAAATTAGCCGGGCATGGTGGCGGGCGCCTGTAATCCCAGCTACTCGGGAGGCTGAGGCAGGAGAATCGCTTGAACCCTGAAGGCGGAAGTTGCAATGAGCCGAGATGGCGCCACTGCACTCCAGCCTGAGCGACAAGGGCAAAATCCGTCTCAAAAAAAAAAAAAAAAGAAAAAAGAAATGGTTGGGAGGCCTTCGGAACAGCGTCGAGGAGGGAACTTCCCAGAGCCCCCAGGCGCATCCTCTGGGAACTGGACACACGGGGACGGACGGGACTGGTTTGCTTCATGGAGTATGAAACCAGGAGGGGCTTCACTTCAAGTAAACTTTTGGGAGGCGATGCAAACGACTCAGGACTTCTGATCCTTCCCTCGTCTAAAAGAAAAGTCAGTTACCATTTTTATTGAGTGCTTTCGGGGCCTTTCCATGATCTGACTGATTCCTCTCAGCCGCCCTGTGATGTGAGTGCCAGCTCCATGTTACGTAAGAGGAAGCCAAGGCTCAAACCCTGCCCGAAGTCACACAGCAAGAAATCACGAGCCGTGATTCCAACCCAGGTCCGTCTGACCCGAGCCTGCTCTAATGCCGTTCTGCCTGGGCTTTCCTCTGTTATAGGAACCTGAGGCCCCGCGCCAGCGGCCGGGGTCCCAAGCGCCGGGCTGGCTGTGTCGAGACCACCCCCAGCCCTGGCCCGGCCCTCGCCCTTTCGAGGGAAACCTACTCTCAGAAGCACAGCTCCCCAGCCGCGCCCAACGCCGCGCCGGCCTCTGGCTCGGACCAATCCCCCCGGGACGGTCCACCACCCAGACCAATTAGCTCCCGTCTTCAGGGCACCTCCCACCAAACCGCCTTCTGATTGGCTCGCTCTTCCCGTCACGGCGTTGCCCCAGCAACCGGACTATTGGGACGCTGCGGCCTGGCCTTCAGGCCACTGGCTACCGAACCCCGGGGCTCTTCACCAGTCCAGCTCGTTTCCAGCACCATGTCGGTGCGGACGCTACCGCTGCTCTTCTTGAACTTGGGCGGGGAGATGCTTTACATCCTCGACCAACGGCTGCGGGCCCAGAACATCCCGGGAGACAAGGCCCGCAAAGGTGAGAGGCCCCCGGCCCGCTCAGCCAGACCCAATTTACATTCGCACACTCATTCATTCCACAGATTTTGACTGAGTGTCAAACACTATGTGAGATACTATATGGAGCCTGATGCAGCCCTTCTGGACATTCACTGGAGGTAGGGCTATTGATCAGTCCACTCCAGTAACTACTGGTGTTTTCTTTTTGTATGCTTCATGTAGATGAATGGACAGAGGTGGACAGAAAACGAGGTATGCTATCTCCGGGCTGCATGTGTTCAGTGTTGCTCAGCTGTGTTCTCTCTTGTCTCTGCAGTTCTGAATGACATCATCTCCACCATGTTCAATAGAAAGTTTATGGAGGAATTATTCAAGCCTCAAGAGCTCTACTCCAAGAAGGCCCTGAGGACTGTCTATGAGCGCCTGGCTCATGCCTCCATTATGAAACTGAACCAGGCCAGCATGGATAAGGTGAGCAGACAGCTGCCTTTGTCATCTTGGTTCCCATTTCTTTTGCTTGTGTGTGGGTTGGCAGCTCTATGACCTGATGACCATGGCTTTCAAATATCAAGTATTGCTGTGTCCCCGACCCAAGGATGTGCTGCTGGTCACTTTCAATCACTTGGATACCATCAAGGGATTCATCCGAGACTCCCCAACCATCCTGCAGCAAGTGGACGAGACTTTGCGGCAGCTGACAGAAGTAAGAGTGCCATCAGTGTCTCGCCTCTCAGCGTGAAGTGCTGCTTTCTGCTTGCCTTTGGCAGATATATGGTGGTCTCTCTGCAGGGGAGTTCCAGCTGATCCGGCAGACACTCCTCATCTTCTTCCAAGACCTGCACATCCGAGTAAGTCAATAGGCAGCCCTGGGAACACTCAGAGAAAAATGACAATAAATGTATTTTTTTCCAGGTATCCATGTTTCTAAAGGACAAAGTTCAGAATAATAACGGTCGCTTTGTGTTGCCGGTGTCCGGGCCTGTTCCTTGGGGAACTGAAGTTCCAGGACTCATCAGGTGAATTCCCAACAATGATCAGAGCTATGTTTAACATTCCATCATGTCATACTTTGTATTGTAGAATGTTCAACAACAAAGGTGAAGAAGTGAAGAGGATAGAATTCAAGCATGGTGGAAACTATGTCCCTGCACCCAAAGAAGGTTCTTTTGAACTTTATGGAGACCGAGTCCTGAAACTGGGAACTAACATGTAAGCAAATTCTTCTCTGAGTGAATTCAAGTGATAATGTCACCATTTTCTGTTGACACACCAGGTACAGCGTGAATCAGCCTGTGGAAACTCATGTGTCTGGATCATCAAAGAACTTAGCCTCATGGACCCAGGTGAGCTTCTGCCTTCCTTGCCTACCCTCACATGTGGCTAAAAATCATGCAACTGTTTCTGCAGGAAAGCATTGCTCCAAACCCTCTTGCTAAAGAAGAGCTGAATTTCTTGGCCAGGCTGATGGGAGGGATGGAGATTAAGAAACCCAGTGGCCCTGAGCCCGGATTCCGGTTGAATCTCTTTACCACCGATGAAGAAGAGGAGTATGTTTTAAACCTGTTTCGTTAAAGACATAGTTGCACCCATTTTCTTTACCATCTCATCCAGACAAGCAGCGCTAACCAGGCCAGAAGAGTTATCCTATGAAGTTATCAACATACAAGCCACCCAGGTACGTACAGGGGATAACACAGGGTCCAATCGTCATGCCCTTTTACCTCTCATTTCCCTCATAGGACCAGCAACGGAGCGAGGAGCTGGCTCGAATCATGGGGGAGTTTGAGATCACGGAGCAGCCAAGGCTGAGCACCAGCAAAGGGGACGATTTGCTCGCCATGATGGATGAGTTATAGCTGTTCTGACCAGGCGTCCTCTGCCCCCAGGGAGAGGCTGCTGGATGGTGACCCCTGGGGAATGCCCCATGGCCCAGAATGATGCTGCTAGTTTTCTACTGAGTGAAGCCATTACGTCTATTTCTTATTTATGTTGTAAGGAACTGTGTGAGTCTCCCTTGAGGAGCACTCACTCTTGAAGGCACACACATACACATATTTTCAGTGAAATATATTCTGACTTTTAAACTTGACCTTTCCCATTTTATTCTTAATTCTGTGGCAG